AGGAAGAGACAGAAGTTTTGGCAAATAGGTCAATGCTGGGAACAGATGCCTGCCTGGCTGAGTGCTGGGAAAGAAAGGCAGTTGGAGGGATGTGTGGGTGCCTGGGAGGGCGTGGGTGGTGCCCAGGAGGCTATGGGAATCAGAATCACACTTGCACAAGAGAAGACCCTTATGGGACAAGTAAAATCAGCATAGTTTCTTGGGCGGGGCAAAGGTGTCCTGATGAGGATGCTAGGGGTCAAATATGTGTCTGGGTTCTGCCCCAATCGGGAATGAGACACAGTACTGAAGTGGAACGGGGGTAGCATCTCCACCCACCTTCACAGCCTCTGGGGAAAAGAAAGCTTTCCTTGCAGCCCAACTCCAGGGGCCTAAATATTGAGCACCAACACAAGACAGGTCCTTGAGCTTCTCGGAGCGAGTCGGGGAAGCAGATAATTTCAGATGCAAAGTGCCTTGAATAAACAGAACGAAAGATAGAGAGCCAGAGGGGGAGAAACGGCTTGGTGTGGTCAGGGCAGGCATCCATGAGACCTAAACGAAGAGGGGGCATTCCAGACAAAAGGAACAGTGATCACAGAGGCCCCGAGTCAGGAACCAGCTAAGGGTCTTAGAGAAGAGCTGCCTCGTAAAGCTAAGCAACAATAACCAGGGAACGGTGGGCATGGGCCCTGATAGACAAGGCAGGTCTTGGCTTTTTAAGCCATAGAATTGGATTTTAGGAGGGATGGGCCCGCCGACAAAGCCAACAAAGTTTTAACCCGAAGATCGCTATCTTATTTATGCTTTAAAAAGACCTCTCTGGCCTTTCTGCGAAGCTCTATCCTTAGCTTTCTCTTGTTAGCATTTTGATTAACGAATGTGGGCACGAACAGCCAGCTGACCGACCGCGCGCGCAGTCGAGCGTCGGTTCCTCGCCTTGGGAGGGACCACTGGAGGCCCCGCCCCCTGGCCGCGAGCGCACCTCGGCCCCGCTCCCGAGGCCCTACGGGCGTGGCCTCTGTCCCGGGTCCCGCCCCCCAGCACTCCGGAACAGCGCGCTCGCAGCGGGAGGTCGCGAAGCCTGGGACTGTGTCTGTCGCCCATGGCCGCCGCGCTGCTCGCCCGGGCCTCGGGCCCTGCCCGCAGAGGTGAGTGCGCTGGGGATCCGTACGGCGGGGCTCTCCTTCCACTCACTTCTGCCCTTGCCGGCAGCTCTCTGTCCTAGGGCCTGGCGGCAGTTACACACCATCTACCAGTCTGTGGAACTGCCCGAGACACACCAGATGTTGCTCCAGACATGCCGGGACTTTGCCGAGAAGGAGTTGTTTCCCATTGCAGCCCAGGTGGATAAGGAACATCTCTTCCCAGCGGCTCAGGTGAGAGTGCAACCTCAGCAGCCCACGATAGTGCCCATGGCGTGCCGTCCTTCCCTGTGCCCAGGTGAAGAAGATGGGCGGGCTTGGGCTTCTGGCCATGGACGTGCCCGAGGAGCTTGGCGGTGCTGGCCTCGATTACCTGGCCTACGCCATCGCCATGGAGGAGATCAGCCGTGGCTGCGCCTCCACCGGAGTCATCATGAGTGTCAACAACGTGAGCCCCCTCCCAGGCCCCTGGGACACACGGGGCCTCCGACCGCTCCCCGCTGTCCTCCTAGTCTCTCTACCTGGGGCCCATCTTGAAGTTTGGCTCCAAGGAGCAGAAGCAGGCGTGGGTCACGCCTTTCACCAGTGGTGACAAAATTGGCTGCTTTGCCCTCAGCGAACCAGGTACCTGCCCTGTCCCCTCACCTGTCCTTAGGGCGTGCGCTGAGCCCTGGGTCTGTGTGGGCAGGGAACGGCAGTGATGCAGGAGCTGCGTCCACCACCGCCCGGGCCGAGGGCGACTCATGGGTTCTGAATGGAACCAAAGCCTGGATCACCAATGCCTGGGAGGCTTCGGCTGCCGTGGTCTTTGCCAGCACGGACAGAGCCCTGCAAAACAAGGTGGGCCCACCCAGAGAGGGGTTCAGCCGGATGCTCTGAGAAAACCACCCGCCTCTCCTTTCAGGGCATCAGTGCCTTCCTGGTCCCCATGCCAACGCCTGGGCTCACGTTGGGGAAGAAAGAAGACAAGCTGGGCATCCGGGGCTCATCCACGGCCAACCTCATCTTTGAGGACTGTCGCATCCCCAAGGACAGCATCCTGGGGGAGCCAGGGATGGGCTTCAAGATAGCCATGGTGAGCCCGGCAGTGGGGGTGGCACCTTGAGGTGGCGGGCCACTGACCAGGGCGGTCCCCACAGCAAACCCTGGACATGGGCCGCATCGGCATCGCCTCCCAGGCCCTGGGCATTGCCCAGACCGCCCTCGATTGTGCTGTGAACTACGCTGAGAATCGCATGGCCTTCGGGGCGCCCCTCACCAAGCTCCAGGTCATCCAGGTAATGGTGGCAGCTTTAGGAGCTGGGCCTAGCTGACCTGTGGTGTGGGGTGGGGCTATTGCAGTTCAAGTTGGCAGACATGGCCCTGGCCCTGGAGAGTGCCCGGCTGCTGACCTGGCGCGCTGCCATGCTGAAGGATAACAAGAAGCCTTTCATCAAGGTGCCCACAGGGGTCCCCGAGCCATGGCCCAGAGGGAAGGCTCTGACTGTACCCCCATGTTTAGGAGGCAGCCATGGCCAAGCTGGCCGCCTCGGAGGCCGCGACCGCCATCAGCCACCAGGTGAGTGTCCACAGTGAGCTCTGAGGGGGCCATTCTCCCTCCTGAGCCACTGTTCTCATCTCAGGCCATCCAGATCCTGGGCGGCATGGGCTACGTGACAGAGATGCCGGCAGAGCGGCACTACCGCGACGCCCGCATCACTGAGATCTACGAGGGCACCAGCGAAATCCAGCGGCTGGTGATCGCCGGGCATCTGCTCAGGAGCTACCGGAGCTGAGCCCGCGGCGGACTGCCCCAGGACTGCGGGAAGGCGCGGGAGCCAGGGGCCTCCACCCCAACCCCGGCTCAGAGACTGGGCGGCCCGGCGGGGGCTCCCTGGGGACCCCAGATGGGCTCAGTGCTGCCACCCAGATCAGATCACATGGGAATGAGGCCCTCCGACCATTGGCAGCTCCGCCTCTGGGCCTTTCCGCCTCCTCACCACTGTGCCTCAAGTTCCTCATCTAAGTGGCCCTGGCCTCCTGGGGGCGGGGTTGTGGGGGGGCTGAGCGACACTCAGGGACACCTCAGTTGTCCTCCCGCGGGCCCTGGTGCCCTGGCATGAAGGCCCAGTGCGACAGGCCCTTGGTGGGGTCTGTCTTTTCCTTGAGGTCAGAGGTCAGGAGCAGGGCTGGGGTCAGGATGACGAGGCCTGGGGTCCTGGTGTTGGGCAGGTGGTGGGGCTGGGCCATGGAGCTGGCCCAGAGGCCCCTCAGCCCTTTGTAAAGTCTGATGAAGGCAGGGGTGGTGATTCATGCTGTGTGACTGACTGTGGGTAATAAACACACCTGTCCCCCAGTCTGTGTCCTCGCCCTCTCCTGGGTGCTCCG